ACATCCAGGTGGCTGGTTGGATAAGGCAGGAGACATCTGACTCCTTAGTTTCTGGATTGGAAAGGTGTGTGTGTGTGTGTGTGTGTGTGTGTGTGTGTGTGTGAGAGAGAGAGAGAGAGAGAGAGTTGGGGTTGGAATGGGAGTAGTTCCATGCCCAGAGAAAAGAGATATCAGAATGGGAAGTATGAGAATTGAGCCCCTACTATGTGTTAAGCAGCCTCCTTGGTAGTAGGGATCGTCTCTGCTTGTATGGTGCCCACACTCTGGTGGTGCAGACAAGAACCAGCCAGGGAAACAAAAAATACCAAGAGAGCTGCACAGCGAATGCACACGGAGAGTGGCCTGTGCAGCTGTGTGGCTCCTTGCCTTGTTCTGTGCAGGTCTCTCTTCACAGGGGCAGTAGAAATGGCCTCTGAGTGACAAGGTGTCATCGGCCATGCAGTTATCTGGGGAAAAGCACCCTAGGCAGAGGGGGCTCACAAGGCAGAGGAGCGGGGTGACGGCCGTGCTGGAGCTGAGCCCACCAGGCAGTGGCAAGTGAAGTGGCAAATGGGCCGGATGAAGGCTTTGTCAGTCAGAGGAAAAAACTGCAGTTTACTCCGCATGAAAGCAGAGGCTTTGGGGAGGTTTTGAGCAGTGGGTGATCCATGGTTTATGATCTCAGAAGCTCATTCTGGCTGCAGTTTGGTGAATGAATGAAGGGAGATGTCGTGGATACAGGGAGTCCATGGATGCTACTGTCATAGTCAAGACAAGAGCAATGGTAACTTGGATCACGGCGATGATGGTAGAAGCAAAATGCCGCGGTGGTTCAGGAGGTGTTTGGAGGTGGCGTGTATAAGACCTGCAGGTGGGTTGGATATGGGGACGTCAAGGGAGAGAGAGGAATCAAGAATCCATGCCTGGGTTTTTGGCTGGAAAGATTGGGTAAATGGTGGGGCTGTTCACTGGGATTGGGATGGGAAGCCTGGAGGAGGAGCACGTGGGGTGCGCAAGGAATCAGGCGTGGCGTTTGGTGGTGTTCAGCCTGAGATGCATATGCTAGGAAGGCAGTTGGATAAACAAAGCCTGGGAGGATTTGATCCAAAGGATCGTTCAAGACTGCAGCATAGAAACTGCAGTCACAGCATCTAAAATCATGGGATTGGATGCCCCAAGGACAGTATATAGATGCCTCAGTGACATTTTGACTCTGAGGGAAATACAGACGGAGTTGGTTAATCAACCATAGCTGGGTGCAATGTAAGTGCCTGGCTGAAGTTTGACACGCGAACGGACGGCCCGCTGGAATTCTGTGCTATGAGCCGGAGTAGAAAGAGAGATTTGGACTCTGCAACACCAAGGTAGTCGTTGAAGCCACAGTCGTGAATGGAGACCAGGAGTGAATAGTGGGAGTGAGCAGAAGTCGGAGGATAGGACAGAAGAAGGCAGAGCCATGGAGCACCCTGGAGAGGTGTGACCCGGCAAGATCCTGAGATGGAAGGTAGCACGGCCTGGAGTTCAGAAGCGGAGCCTCAAGAGGGAAGAAGCCAGATGCTCCAGAGAGCAGGTGAGTTCCAGCAGCCAGGAGGTCGTCCGTGGCCTCGGTCGGGAGATTGCGGTGGAGTGGCATGGATAATACCTGATGCCAGTGTGGTGAGGATGGCAGACGGGGCCTTTTGAATCTCAGCTGTGGGCAGGTAGATGCTGCCTTTTTCTGCATGGAGAATTGACTTGGGAATGTTGATTTGCTGAAGAAAAGGAGCTTGATGAAATAGGAAGTCGGGTGGAAACAAACCTTAAAGAGGACAGGGCGAGTAGAATGTGGGGACGTGAGATGGCTTTGGACACTGGAAGGAAACCTTTTCCTCAGAGAGGGAACCTTGGAAGGAACCAGTATGGGGGCTGCTGTGGAGATGGAATTCACAGTGCTTTCCCCAGCTTCTGACCGCCATTTCTCTCAATTGGACAGCACTGTGGCCACCTGAGAGTGAGCCGAGGAGGAGAGCGGGGCCTGGGGAAGCAGGGGTGGGGTTGGGGAGAGCGGGAGGCCGGCTGCCAGGTGATGGCCCAGCCTTGCTGAGACTGGAACTGGGAGGCTAGGAACAGGACAATGAGGAGGATGACGGGAGTGACTGGGAACGTTTTAGAAGGAAAGTGATGCAATTAAATTAATAGTTTAGGAAGACATGCAGTACCGGTGTACAGGGGGGATCGGAGAAAGGGCTGGCAGAGTAAATGTTCATACACTCTGCATTTAAAAAATATACTAAACACAAAGGTATGCACAATTCAGATACTCATCTTGATGCAAGTTGACCAGTAGAGTCCAATTGGGGTGGTATCTTGAGGGTGGAAGAGTATTTGATATGTGGAGCTGAGTGAGGGCAAGGTTCCAGAGAGGAGAGAGCCTGGACAGAGGCGCCAGGCTCAAGATGCGCAGCCAGAAGTCAGGGCTCGTAGAGTAGGAGGATCTCATGGCTGGGGGGCTTTGTGCAGAGGAGAAGGGACGGAGAAAGCTGGCACGGTGGATCAGGTCTTCCTTACGCACTGAGTCCAGCTTTGCATTGGGGGAAGGCGTGGGGAGGTGCCAGAGGGCACGGTGTGGGGAGATACCATGACATGCAGATATTTAGTGCATGTTTCCTGCTCATTGGTTTCTATCTGCATCAGAGCTGTGCCTTGCTTTCCTGGAGTTGCTGGCTCATGAGGGATCCAGACCTGATGAGGGGCGTTCTGGAGAGCCGCTGGTAGAGACACGTGTGGTGGGGAAAGCTGTGCCCCGGGATGGAGACGGAGGTCCCTCTGCGCTCCTGTGGAGCTCTCAGGCCCTGCAGCTCTCTGGCCTTTCTGCTCTGTCTCTCTCCACTTCCTCAGTGTGATTCAGCGCATGGCTGGTGCTTCTGCCCTGTGTCATGGTATCCTCCTGACTGGGAGTCTTTCCTCTTGGTTGCCACCAGTGCCCTGGAACCCTTTTTCCCTGCATCTTCCTAGGCTTCGTCATGGTCCGCTCATCCGTGCTTCCATCCTTGCTGGTGCTTACAGTTGTCTGCTTTCGTGTTTGTCTCCCATTAGCCAAAGTGTTCCTTGCGGGTAGGAAGCATGTTTCATTCATTTTCCTAACCTCAGTGCCGAGCATGTTGCCAAGCAAAATAAGTTGAATGAATGAATAAATAGTGAAGGTGCTTAAGTGAGGGAATATGACTGAAATCGTCCTTTAAAATATTAATTTTCCTAAAGGGAAAGAAATAATGAAATACATAATGTGATTGTAAAATTTCACTGGCATGACTTGAAACTTCATTTTTGTTTCATTTATAATATTTTCATGTAATCCAAATACACTAGTTGGCACCAGTGACCCAGGGCTTCTGAGCTACTGTGAACACAGCGTGTCCATATGCCCGAGCTGGTGGGGCATGGCTTGGCGTGGAGCAGCCACCCTGAGTTGATGGGAAGGAGGGAGATAAGTGTTTAGAGCGTTCTGGATGCCTCAGCTTCATTTCCTGGGGCAGTGATAAAAAGCTTTTTACTTTGATGAAAACATTTCTACACAGCAAAGTGAAAGTGTTGCTTATGAAGGGCTGACGTGTTTGAATATGATGAATTATTTACAAAAATACAAGCGTATTTGGCCCTTTAAAAGTTGGTAAGTACTGTGTAAGAAGCGGCTTTGCATAAAGAGCAGTTTACTCTGTTGGAAAAAAAGAGACTAACAGGTAACTGCAGAGTTGCAGTCCAGGGATGGGTGGAGGCTGGTGCAGAATGGGAAAAAACAGCATGGTAATATAGAATTCAAGTTGTAGTTATTGTATAGGATGTAATTTGTGTTTCTGTATTATAGTTTTAGTAGCTTCTGAAATAAACATCTAAAGTGTTATCCAAAAGGGCTTGAAGGCTGGGCGAGGTGGCTCTTGCCGGTAATCCTAGCACTTTGGGAGGCTTAGGTGGGAGCACTGCTTGAGCCCGGGAGTTCTAGATCAGCCTGGGCAACATAGTGAGACCTTGTTTCTAAAAAAAAAAAAAATAGCCCGGGAGGTTGAGGCTGCAGTGAGCCATGATCACACCATTGCACTGTAGCCTGGGCAACAGAGGGAGACCCTGCCTCAAAAGACAAAATGAACAACAACAAAAAAGAGCTTAGTTACTATGGCTTCTTGGATGTGCTAATTACATATTGTATTGGTGTCTCAGGGTTATATACATTTCAAATTTTCTTGGTGTCCCAGGACCAGAAGTTGTCTAATCAGTCATCATAACTTTTTAGGACTATACTCTGCTTCTCAGGGTTAAATATATCTAATTTTTAAAGGCAGATTAAAGATCTACTTATAAAACCTCAGTAATGAAGACAAGTGGTACTGGCATGTGGATAGGTAGACAAATTAATGCAACAGAACAGAAAAGTGTTAACAAACCCAGACACGTGGCAGAATCTAAAGGATGATATAAGTGTCATTTCATTTAGGAGAAGCAAAGATAGACTACTGAATACATGATTTGAGGATACTAGGTAGTCATCTAGAAAAAAATAAAAATAGATTATTCCATGCAGAGCACCTCCAGGATAGATTCCAAATGGATTACATATGTACATATATAGGTATATTTATGTGTATATTTAAATGCAAAAAGGAAATCATAAAAAGAAAAAAAATGAGGAAATTCCTTTCTAGCCTTGGAGTGAGGAGACCCTTTAAATGGGACTCAAAAACCAGAAGTAAAGAAAAGATTGATAAGTTAATCCACATTCAAAAAACACAATGAAACACCTTGGTATTGCCCCAAATCCTGTAAGCCAGGTCTTAGCATGTTCCTGTTGAGGCCCTGGTGCCTCTCCTACCTCTCCACCTATCTTTCTCCATGTCCCATAGCATGCCAGAAGCTCCAACACCATGTTAACAACTCCCTGTAGTTCTTGAATTGTGGCCCTAGAGAAAACACTTAAAGCTCCTATCACAGCATAGTGCTAACCTTCTTAATATATAAAGAGTTCCTAGAAATGATTAAGCAAAGAGCTCTTGGACATGACTAAAAAAAAGAACAGCCTGATAAAAAATAGTCAAAGGAGATGAACAAGACAAATCACAACGGAAGGGAAGTAAATGGCTCTTTGAAAACATGAAAAGATGCTCAGCCTTATTCATGGTAAGAGACATGCAATTGAAAATAACACCTGTGAAAATGGCACCTGTGACATTTGCAAATATTCATAAACTTCATAACACACTGTTGGCAAGTCCACGAGGAGGCAGGTGCTTCTGTACTTTCCTGGTGGGAGTATCAAGTGGTGTAGCTACCGAGGAAGGCAATTTGGCAGTATCCATCAATATTAAAAATGCATGTTGGCTGGGCGTGGTGGCTCACGCCTATAATCCCAGCACTTTGGGAGGCCGAGGTGGGTGGATCACGAGGTCAAGAGCTCAAGACCATCCTGGCCAACATGGTGAAAACCCATTTCTACTAAAAATACAAAAAGTAGCTGGGTGCGGTGGCACACACCTGTAGTCCCAGCTACTGGGGAGGCTGAGGCAGGAGAATCGCTTGAACCCAGGGGGTGGAGGTTGCAGTGAGCTGAGATCACACCACTGCACTCCAACCTGGCGACAAAAAAAAAAAAATGCATGTAACCATTGAGTCAGTAATTCTGCTTCTAGATATTTATTACTCAGACATACTCACACATAGGCAAAGTGACTTAACAAGATATGAATATGGCGTAGTATTGTTTGAAATAGGACATTGGAAACCATCTAATGGCCTGTCTACGAGTGGGCGCTTGGTTAAATAACATTTGCAGCAGTGTAAACGAATGTCCAGAAGATCTTCGAGATACACCGTTATGTGAAAAAAGCAAGGTGTAAACAACATACACACACACTCAGATACATTTTTATGTTAGAAAGGACAATAAAAGCATATACTTGTATTTGTGATTGCGTAAAGAAACTGGGAAGAAACACAAGAAACTGTTTATGTAACACTTGCTGGGCGGTAAAGGGAGGTGGAGGGGAGAAGGGGTCCTGGGGGATGGAAAACCAGAGTTGTGGGGAGACTTTTCAGTGTTACCCCGTTTTATACATTTTGATTTTTGAATAATATAACTTATCTCCCATTCAAAAATTAAATTTCAGAATTAGCAAGAAGGTACCGAAGTGGCATTGAATTAACGGTGAATTGCCTTACTTTGCTGTTCACGTGTTCATTAGGGGGTCATGTTTTTATGGTCTTCCTCCTGGGATCATGGTTTCATTTGTCAGCCCCTAAAATTTGATCGATTTCTGTCTTCCTCTGGCCTCCCACTTCTCCTACACAAGATCCCAAAATGTCAAACGATGAATATTAAAAAAATTGCACGCATCACTACCCCTTGTGGTTATCTTATCAGCTCTTTTCTGACGTCATGCACAGATTTGAACGTGGAAAGCATCACTTCTATTTTAATACAGTTTCTGACTGATGCAATTGATGGTTTCATGCTTAAGATGTGAACTATCGTTTAAACCACTGGAGAGCTGCCCAGCCAGTTTCATCTGGTAGAAATCACTACTTTTTAGAAAGAAACCAGATGCCTTGTTGTAGAAACATGAGCTTTAGATACTAGCGCTTCTCCAGTGAGTGCAAATGTAGCCTCAAGTGACATTGACATTTAATGACACCACTAAAGGGGGCCCCAGCAATTTATTACAAGTTATTCTGTTGTGACAGGGATTTGATTAGTTGACTGGACAGCAGGGGCAGTGGGCACCCCTGCACCTCTTCCTCAGCAGCTTTGCAGGGCAGAGTGGGAGCTGCTGTATACCGGGGCTAGGGGTCTAGGCTGACCAGAACTCTGCCCTGGGAGAGCTTTCTGCCCAGGGCCAGAGGGACAAAGCCTTCCCTCTGGCTGGGCCTTCATGGGGACACTTGAATTATTTAGATTCCCGTGTTTGCCCTCCGCCCTGGTTTTCCTTGGGGTTTAGAGCTCATGCTGTCTCTGGGAGTGTCTCAGTGGGCCTCTTTGCTGTCCCCTCACTGACTCTTCCCCCTTGGTTTGGATATCATCCTGCTTATTTTCCTGTGCTCTGCTTCTAGTGGTGACAGCTTTCTTTGTCTTATCACTTAATATTATTTCCTTCTAGTCCGCTGCTTGGTTTTATTTTAGCTGCTACTTCCTTCCAAGTTACTGGATTTTATGAGAACCCTTTCCTGACCTTTAAACCTCCATCTTCACTCCCCTTGCAAGCTTCTCCTTGGAGCTGCAAGCTCCTCGTGAGATCTCTTCAGGTAACCCGTGGAGCACACCCAAGTCTCTGAAAGGTACGGGCCTGTCAGTGTGCACTCACCTAGTTTTATTTGATTTTTTTGTTTTGTTTTTGTTTAGAAGCTAATGGTATAGATATAGAAGTCATCCACAGAGATGTTACAGTTGAAGAGATGGGGGTAGAGAAGACTTTGAAGGAAAAGAATGTAGAATGAGGATAGAAGAGAGGAAATCCCAACATTTAACAGGTGAGTAGAGGACACGAAGCCAGCAAAAGAAAGGTGAATTTTATTCTTTTCAATTCTTTTACAGGTTTGACAGATGAAAAAGTGAAGGCATATCTTTCTCTTCACCCCCAGGTATTAGATGAATTTGTATCTGAAAGTGTTAGTGCAGAGACAGTAGAGAAATGGCTGAAGAGGAAGAACAACAAATCAGAAGGTAAGGTCTCTTGTGGATCTCATTTTAAACCATGTGTTTTTCCCTCTTCCTTCTCTATCCCCAGATGAATCAGCTCCTAAGGAAGTCAGCAGGGTAAGTGATGTGAATATTATTTCTACTACTGCCTGTTTTTATTTTTGTTATTTTTAATCCAAAGTACCAAGATACGAATATGCAGGGAGTTGTATATGAACTAAACAGCTATATAGAACAACGGTTGGACACAGGAGGAGACAACCAGCTACTCCTCTATGAACTGAGCAGCATCATTAAAATAGGTAAGAAGCATTTTGTGTTCCTGTTAGAAAAATCAGTTTCTTCCTTTTCTTATTACTTTGGCAGCCACAAAAGCCGATGGATTTGCACTGTATTTCCTTGGAGAGTGCAATAATGTAAGTATCTAAATTTAGATTTTGGTGCTCTAAAAGTCTGTAAAACATCTTTTCTTCTCCCTAGAGCCTGTGTATATTCACGCCACCTGGGATAAAGGAAGGAAAACCCCGCCTCATCCCTGCTGGGCCCATCACTCAGGGCACCACCGTCTCTGCTTATGTGGCCAAGTCCAGGAAAACACTGCTAGTAGAAGACATCCTTGGAGTAAGTGGCTTTTTGATTCTTTGTGACACTTTAATTTATGTCTTTTTGTCTTTTTGTTTTTCAGGATGAACGATTTCCAAGAGGTACTGGACTGGAATCAGGGACTCGTATCCAGTCTGTTCTTTGCTTACCAATTGTCACTGCAATTGGTGACTTGATTGGTATTCTCGAGCTGTATCGGCACTGGGGCAAAGAAGCCTTCTGTCTTAGTCACCAGGAGGTAAGGCCTTTAAATGCTGCATGTTAGAATTTACTTATAGGTATGTATTTCTTGTTTTTTTTAGGTTGCAACAGCAAATCTTGCCTGGGCTTCAGTAGCAATACATCAGGTGCAGGTGAGTCTTTGGGGTGTTTTTGCAGGGGCTTCCTTGTAATTGTACCTATTATTTTATATGGTAGGTATGCAGAGGCCTTGCCAAACAGACAGAATTGAATGACTTCCTACTCGACGTATCAAAGTAAGTGTTCATTTCTAGGGATAGTAGCTCTTTTACTTACAGGATTTATGTTTCTTTTTTTCAGAACATATTTTGATAACATAGTTGCAATAGATTCTCTACTTGAACACATAATGGTAGGTTGTTTTTGTTCTGAGTATGATTCTGTTGTCTTCCTCTTATTTTGTCATTTGTCTTTAGATATATGCAAAAAACCTGGTGAATGCCGATCGTTGTGCGCTTTTCCAGGTGGACCATAAGAACAAGGAGTTATATTCAGACCTTTTTGATATTGGAGAGGAAAAGGAAGGAAAACCTGTCTTCAAGAAGACCAAAGAGATAAGGTACAGCTAGAAGTAGAATGTCCTATCCTCTTAATTAGCATGTCCTTCTCTTTTACATATGCAGATTTTCAATTGAGAAAGGAATTGCTGGCCAAGTAGCAAGAACAGGGGAAGTCCTGAACATTCCAGATGCCTATGCAGACCCACGCTTTAACAGGTAAGAAATAGCTGATGTCGACACTCCATTGATTGTTGTTATTTTTGGTTCTGTCACCCCACAGAGAAGTAGACTTGTACACAGGCTACACCACGCGGAACATCCTGTGCATGCCCATCGTCAGCCGAGGCAGCGTGATAGGTGTGGTGCAGATGGTCAACAAAATCAGTGGCAGTGCCTTCTCTAAAACAGATGAAAACAACTTCAAAATGTTTGCCGTCTTTTGTGCTTTAGCCTTACACTGTGCTAATGTAAGTACTATTTATTAAATACCATTTTTTACTTGGGGGTTTTTTTTTTGGATTTGCCTTCTAGATGTATCATAGAATTCGCCACTCAGAGTGCATTTACCGGGTAACGATGGAAAAGCTGTCCTACCATAGCATTTGTACTTCAGAAGAGTGGCAAGGTCTCATGCAATTCACCCTTCCCGTGCGTCTCTGCAAAGAAATTGAATTGTAAGTATGTTGCTCTGTCAGTTTCTTCAGGATTTAGTGATAAACTGCCCTTTTAAAATTTCAGATTCCACTTTGACATTGGTCCTTTTGAAAACATGTGGCCTGGAATTTTTGTCTACATGGTTCATCGGTCCTGTGGGACATCCTGGTATGAATGACTTTAAAATTTACTTTTTGAAAGTTTCAGTCATAACAATTTCTTTTCCATGCAGCTTTGAGCTTGAAAAGTTGTGTCGTTTTATTATGTCTGTGAAGAAGAACTATCGGCGGGTTCCTTATCACAACTGGAAGCATGCGGTCACTGTAGCACACTGCATGTATGCCATACTTCAGAACAATCACACGCTTTTCACAGACCTTGAGGTGGGTGTGCACTCTTTACCTCTGTTTCTCGTTGAGCATCTCTGCATCATATTATTTTTTAAAGCGCAAAGGACTGCTGATTGCGTGTCTGTGTCATGACCTGGACCACAGGGGCTTCAGTAACAGCTACCTGCAGAAGTTCGACCACCCTCTGGCCGCTCTCTACTCCACTTCCACCATGGAGCAGCACCACTTCTCCCAGACTGTGTCCATCCTCCAGGTGAGTCACTGCACGCCGTCTCTCGCTTAGTCATTGGTGGTTTTTATTTGTATTTTTTCCCTAGTTGGAAGGGCACAATATCTTCTCCACTCTGAGCTCCAGTGAATATGAGCAGGTGCTTGAGATCATCCGCAAAGCCATCATTGCCACAGACCTTGCTTTATACTTTGGAAACAGGAAGCAGTTGGAAGAGATGTACCAGACCGGATCACTAAACCTTAATAATCAATCACATAGGTAAAAATAATTTTTAAAAGCTTAGAAGCCCAATGCTGACCAGTCTTATATTGTTGTGTTCTAGAGACCGTGTAATTGGTTTGATGATGACTGCCTGTGACCTTTGTTCTGTGACAAAACTGTGGCCCGTTACAAAATTGACGGCAAATGATATATATGCAGAATTCTGGGCTGAGGTATGTCCTTGATTCTTATATTGACATAGATAAGAAAGCATGATTTTCTCCCCATTCATCTTAGGGTGATGAAATGAAGAAATTGGGAATACAGCCTATTCCTATGATGGACAGAGACAAGAAGGATGAAGTCCCCCAAGGCCAGGTATGAATTATTAAAGTAAATTGTAATTGCTAGTTTCTTGTCCGTGGTTTTTGCATGGAGGCAGCTTGGGTTCTACAATGCCGTGGCCATTCCCTGCTATACAACCCTTACCCAGATCCTCCCTCCCACGGAGCCTCTTCTGAAAGCATGCAGGTATGTACTATGGTTCAAGCCGTAAAAATATTGCTTCTCCTGAAACTGCATCTTTTATCCCTAGGGATAATCTCAGTCAGTGGGAGAAGGTGATTCGAGGGGAGGAGACTGCAACCTGGATTTCATCCCCATCCGTGGCTCAGAAGGCAGCTGCATCTGAAGATTGAGCACTGGTCACCCTGACACGCTGTCCCACCTACAGATCCTCATCTTGCTTCTTTGACATTCTTTTCCTTTTTTTGGGGGGGGTGGGGGGAACCTGCACCTGGTAACTGGGGTGCAAACCTCTTCAAGAAGGTAACATCAAATAAATAAGTCAAGCAGAGGACTTCCTGCCAATCTCTTCTGTGAGGCATCATAGACACTGAGCAACCAGGACCACCCCCACGTTCAGAAATCAGCTGGCCAAGTGACTCCATTTGACTTGCAAACCAGCCTTTTCTAATAGGCTAATATTGCTGAGGCCTTAAAGGAAATGGACAAAAATTATCCAGAAGGGGTACTTTTCCATTGTATCTTTCTAATAAGGGTTTAAAATGGTACTATTATGGTATTGTACTTGGGCTTTAACATCAATGTTGCTTTGATGTTGTTGGATATAAATAGGAATTTTTACACATTACTATTGTGAATGGTGAATGTTCATGTATGACCTACTTGTAATTAACTTGAGTTGTAGTCCACAGCCTCAGGACAAATGTCGTTGAGGTTACAGAGTAAGAAATGATGGCAAAACGTCAAACTCTTATTTCAGAGCTTCATGAATTTAGTTAGACTAAACATAATTCTTTAAGTTCAACCTAAAGGGCTGAGATCAATAAATTTAACACTAGACGAAGTAGACTTCCTGTCTTTTTGAGAAGAGATGAGGTATATGTTACAATAAATCTCAGAACTTCAAGTAGCAGTTCAAAAGATGTCAGTTTTTAAAATTGTTTTTGTTGTTGTCTTGGCAGTTTTACTGAACCCTTTGCATAAAGAACAAAATAAAAGCTCGGCATTGTAATTTTTTTAATGGACAAGTCTTATGGATACGAAGGGTACATTTTTCATAATGATTCCTTTATATTTTCACTTTGTGTCATTGCAGAATTTTAGACTCTCATTCACAATGAAAAGTTTATTTTAAACATTGTTTAATTAAAATACCATACAGTTCTCTTTTAAACATCAAACCATAAAAAGTGTATTTTGTAATTTTACTCTGACCTGCCGCAGTCACCTCTCACTTATCTCTTCCACGTACTGCACGGTCGTATTTCATGAGCTTTCTGTCCATAGCACAGAAACAGAGCAGAAAGTAGTACAATCATGTTGGACCTTCTTTCTGTTCTCTTTACTCTTCTCACAGATCAGATCACTCCATAGAAGCCTGTGGGTTTCGATGGTTTCTTCTATACACCTTTTTGGTTGACCAGTATTACTATACAATGTAAGTGTTTTAAAAAATACGAAAGTAATACTCTGCACCCCTTCCTACAAAGATGATAAAGCAGTCACTTCTGGCGCATTTTAATAATTTAAAGATTTTTAGTGCAATGGCACGGTAACCTCCAAACCTGAATTAGACAGAGACTCACTCAGGAAGTGACAGGCCCATCATATCAAATAACTTATTCACTTTTCATGTGGCAGGAAACTGGAATATCGCTTTTAATAAAATGGAAAAATATGCTTCTACATATTTACCACCATAGGCGTTTTGTTCATATGAGCCTGGTTTGTGCAAAATTAAATCAGAGGCTTCTACAACATGGTTTATTTATGTTGTAGCAAAGTTGGCTCTACATAAACATTGTTCTTATTTTAAAATTAACACTATGTGTTCAGTTTTCTTGTGGGCTTCTGAAAGTTGCCATCTTCCCTCCGTGGAGCTCCATTTGCTATTTTCATTATACACTATGAGGTAAAATGTAATAACAAAAGAGAGAGAAGTACCACTGTGGCTAGATATATACACACACATATATATATGGATGGATGTAATATATGTAGAACACACACATAGATGTATATAGGATACACACTCATGTATGTAAACGTATACATATGTGTATATATGATACATACACATACACACACACGAGAGACAGAAGGAAAGAGAGGAAGAGAGAAGCAAACATGTAGGAAAAAATATAAATCAGCCCCATTCTCCCATTCTTTAAGAACAATGATTTTTCTTGATGGAAAATGCATATCACTTGACAGTTGACAAGAAAGTGTCATTTTTGTGTTAGTGTATCATATAATTGAATTTGAACAAGATACATATTTTTCTGCATACAAATTTATGAAGCTGGAGTCTACCAAACACAGCTTTAGTCACAAAAGTTAGTTTAGTTATCTCATTTCGCTTGGAGATGGAATTTCAGGAAGGGATATATTATTTAAGATTATTGTTTAATTACAAGAATTTTAAAAGAATGTATGAATTCTGTTTTTTAATATAGAAAATAATTATGGAGTTAGGAATCTCATGGCTACATTTACATTTTTAGGTTATTACAGAAAATTCTCTTAATTTATTATAGTCAAGTGTATTATGTAATCTCTATTTAGAACAGTTTCCCAAAGGAATGTGATTGGATTTACTGGTTGGTTAATTTCTTGTGAAATATTGTCATAATAGAAGCACAGCTTGAACAAAAGACTGAATTCTGATATAAACTGTCAATATTGCTTTTACCATGTGTAAGATTTACTTAGTAATCACAGATTTACCTAAAATAAAAGGACCCGGGTTGCAGTGATATTTAGTTAATGATTTGTTTTGGAAAACATGCAGTTAGGAGTATTTTTGTATTTTGTCAGATGTTTAGGAGACAGACTTTCGGGTCATGTTTCTTGTCTTGTTCCCAGATCTTTTCTTAAAAGAACAGTGTGACACCAGAAGCCAAGAGATGGTTTTTACTAACAACAGCTTTGATGAGTTCCTATTAAGGTCGTATTGTGTATTGTGCCAAATTTTCCACCCAGTATAAATTTAGTAACCCGCTATGAGCATATGTAGGATATTCAATTTGCAGATACTTTTGTTGGTTATGTTGGTTTATAATAGACAAGTTTTATGGTCATATGCAATTATTCCATTATCTTTTTGGACACAGTGAATATGTTTTTTAGCTAAAAATGTCCTTGGAAACATAAATGCCTGCCAATAACATGGAATATTGAATTCGGGCAATGTGAATTGATTAATTAGAAAAGGGTCAAAAGAAATACAATGGATGTGGAAACTAATTCTAAAAAATAGCCCTATTAATAGGGCAGAGACTCTGGTCCATTTCCCAGCTGTACTTCTCTCTAAGAGGTGTATGAAAAACCCATCTTGCAAAAGAGACCAAAATATTAGACACAATCGTTCCCATTCCTGACTCTTCAATGGAAAAGGAAGGTACAGATGTTTACAGTGGTGCCCCAGGTGACTCGTTCTCACCACAACAAAAGCAACTAATTGGAAACTAGATGTGTTCAATAATAGATTTCCTCTTTTTTGGCATGCTTTTTAGATTTTTTTTCATTTTGTAAAATCTCAGTTAATTTTTCTTTATTGGTATATTTGTGTATGCGAGACAAATCCTGTATTGTACAGGATATAAATAGATGCATAAATCCTTAGATACCTGGGTTTTTTAATAGGTTTAGGTTTGGGTATTGTGTTTCTGGTCTTTTAACTCAAAATTAAGGTTTGAGCTTTAATAGGACTAAATTATTCACCTGCCTTGGCCTGTGCCTTTATTTTAAATACTGCAATTTTACTTCTTCATTCATGTATTTATTATTTTGCTTTTCTTGCTTAAGTATAATTGAAAATATTTGCAGGAACGCACAATTCATTTTATCAAGTTGAATGAATAGGACCATTCTCTCCTCATCAGATTTCTGTTCTTTATTTGACTTCATTGACATATACCCTGGTGACTATAACCAGTGAACTGTTCAGAGTCAGTCTTTTCGGCAAGAACTTCAGAGAACTGTGACACTGGTTATGATGTGATTTTGGGGGGTTTCAGGTACCTAAGCATGATTTTTAAAATCACTTCTCTCTTTACATATTTCGAACATATGTTTGCTTTCTACACTTTGCAGATTTTATTTAGGATTTAATTCTTTAAAGACTATATTCATTTAGTCACTATAGTGGATCTCTTCTACTGCAAGTATTCATCTGATTTTTAAATTATGTAAAATGTAAATCAGCCAAGTATGTCATCCGTTATAGTTTCCCCATGCTTTCAGCGCATGGCCATGAGATTTTTACATGTGCATAAGTATTTAGCCAATACACATTTTGCTGACTTCTTTAACCATTTATATTGTTTAAATTAGTAATATCCAATGCAGTGCACACTTTTTTGTCTTTTTTCCAACGGAATATTTTGGTTGTCTGTAGCGTTGGAAGCATTTTATATGATAAAAATAGCAAGAAAAAATTAAAAAGTGTCAACGGTGTGCTGGTTCTAAATTAAGAAGATAGAACAAAGAGAAAGACATTAATGTTACCTAAGAAACACATTTAACATCCGAAGAAGCAATGCTGTCCTCACTTGATGTTTCTCTTCTCAACCCAGCAATGGAGAGCAGGGCTTGCAAAGCCGTACAGAGCCTACGTGCTCTTTCCTGCAAGTGGGAGAAAACTAATCAATGGCACACAGGGCCAGGTGTGGCCCTGTGAGGCAAAGGATAATGTCACCTCAGGACCAAGGTGGAAACTTACAGCTGAATCCAGGGCTTACTAAGTAGGGAAGTCAGTTTACATATTTCAGTTTTCCTCTGATGTTTTTGAGGTACTGTGTATTTGCAGAAGTTTAAGCAGAAGGGTTTTGTTTCTATTGTAAGTTAGGTTCTAAAAGTGTATAATCTGATACTCTAGCCCAACTGAAATATTATATCTTGGGCGTTACAGCCTTTGTCTTTTTCTTTAGTCACCTTAATACCCAGTCCTATGCTGTATCTCTGATAGCCTATATAAATGACATATAGGAATATTATTTTCCATATGATCTGTTGTATGGTGTATATGCTATGTGTTCATTTCGTGTGCAAGTTCAGAGTGTAATAGATTTACCCAGAGAAGGTGTTTCTATACAATGCCCCTACCTATTTGAAATTACATGCTTGCCCAACACACTGTGAAATAGTTACCAAAATTTGTACAAATGCAGCATCTTCATTCTTTCTGAGAAGACAAGATGGTTTTCTTTACATGAACAAATGAACAAAAGAGATCCTAGATCCATAACGTAGCTAAGGCATCTAAGAGTTTGCTGTTGATAATCTTGCTGACCAAAAACTACTGGAGAGTAACACAGGTTATATGCCATCACAAATACAATGCTCATGAAGAACTGATTTGTAGAGTCAATGAACCTGTGTCCAGAATTTTAATAGGCTCTCTATTGGAAGGAGAAAGAATTTCAAGTTAACAGTATCTAACTTTATCATAGTTGATGTTAGTAAATTTTAAAAAATGATTTTATATGTATGACAAAAATCTTTGTAAAATGCGCAAGTGCAATAATTTAAAGAGGTCTTAACTTTGCATTTATAAATTATAAATATTGTACATGTGTGTAATTTTTTCATGTATTCATTTGCAGTCTTTGTATTTAAAAAACATTTACTGTTATGTTTGTATAATAGAACAGTAATCATTTATTATAATCTAGGCAAGTTGTAAATAAATTCATAATTCAAACAGCCAGTATATATGCATATATGAGTGTTATATTGCAAAATCTTTGTTTTACTTACATGGTTAAAGCAGCAAGAATTCTTTTGTTGATATGTAATTATACACATAAAATATATATATGTATGATACATGAAATATATTTAGAAATGTTCATAATTTTAATGGATATCCTTTGGTGTGAATAATTGAATACAGAGTTTTTAAAATATCTTTCACGTATATCACTTGCTCTCATTTGTG